TGGAACGATAAATAAAACAGTTCCAACTTTAAGATAACTCAAAGCTATACTACTAGTGGATTAGCACTCTTTCCCGGTCTGTGTCCCCAACCCCCACCCTAGGCTTAGACAGAGTCCTCTCCCACAGTAGAAGCCCAGCCTTCCCCTGAAGAAATTCACGTCCCTCCAACTCAAACTACCTCTTAGCCCTTCGGTCCTACCCTAAGACACCCAGCTAGTAATCACAAAATCTTAACACCCCCACCCCTCCGACCTCTCTCTCTGTCCTCCATCTTCACCCTTGAGGCTAATGCAAGTCTTCTACTCCCAAGGCCGCCTCGGAGTCCCCAAGTCAGGAGTGCCTCTGACTTCGCTCTCCACGCACCCGCCCCCTAGTCAGCTCCTTCCCTCTCAGGATCTTTCCCTTCTCTCCTAAGACCCCCACCTCCCGATACCTCACTGCCCCTCCCCTCAGTCTCAGGTTGAGTCTCTCCTCGTCTCTCAACTCCGCTTACCTCATCCAGCTCCCGTTCCCCAGCAGCACCACCTCCAACCTCCACCTCCACCACTGCCGCCATCTTCACGGCTCGCCCCCTCACCGCAGTCCCCGCGCGAGCCAGCTGCTTCCGCTGCTCAAGTGCTCCTAGCCAATCGGCGGCTCGGACTCCAGCAGAGGGGGCGGGGCATCAACACAGGCGGAGACTGTCAGGGATCAGGAGGTTATCTACTTGCTGCACGTTTCAGGGTCAAGGAGAGGGGAGTACCGTGCCCTTGCAAGCTTCAGCAAGGGAGCGTTCTTGGAAAATGAGAAATTTGAATCGCATTATTTTCAGTGCAACTATTTAACCAATTCTTCCCTTTGGAGAGCCAAATGGGAGCGTTCCAAAACGGGCAACTTTCGCGACGCTCCCTCAGTCTGGGCTCCAAGGAGCGAGACGTGGGGACTAGGAACTACGTTTCCCAAGCTGCACTGAGGCTGACCCGGAAGTTTAAATTCCGCTCCCTCCACGAAAGAGTTGTAGTGAGTGAAAATAAATATTAAAACACACGGAAATGTATTTTCCTGGCTGCAGCACCTGCCATCTTGCCTCGGTAGGACTCATTTTCAAAAACAGCAGCTTCTTGAAGCCCCAGAACGCATTCCTGTGCTACGGAAGACGGAAGAGTAGCTCTCGGGGTCAGAAGGCGAAGGTCAGAAGGCCGAATTGGCGGGAGAATAGGTTTGGTGGTCCGAGATCCGAGGCAACGGTGGCTCCTCGAGGTCCACGGTCCCGGGTGAGGGGCGTTGGGATTTGTTGATGGGGAGGCTAGTTTGTTTTTCTTCTGTTCTCTTTTTCAGGAGTAATGTGAGGATTCTTGCTTTTCTGGAAGCTAACACATAGTCAGTGCCAAAGTAGTGACAGAAGAAATCTTGAGAGGAAGCATTTTTGTCTTGTACTTGAAACAGCTGCTGGGCCCACCATGGCTCCTGTGAAGATCAGCCATGTGGTATCATTTTCTTCTCAGGTATATTAATCAGCAGGCATGATTTGTTTTCTGATTCCTGATTTTCTCCTCCTCTCTTACTTAGGATCCCAAGTATCCTGTAGAGAACTTGCTAAACCCAGATAGTCCAAGGAGACCTTGGCTCGGCTGCCCTCAGGACAAGAGTGGGCAATTGAAAGTAGAACTACAGCTGGAGAGGGCAGTGCCCACTGGCTACATTGATGTGGGTGAGTTCTCTGTGGCCTAGGAACCTTGAGGACTCTTATCCTTCTCTCAACCTTTTGTCCCCAGGTAACTGTGGCTGTGCGTTCCTGCAAATTGATGTGGGCCATTCTTCCTGGCCCCTGGACAGACCTTTCATAACCCTGCTCCCTGCAACCACGCTAATGTCTCTAACTGATTCAAAGCAGGGGAAGAACCGCTCCGGGGTCCGCATGTTTAAAGATGGTAAAGAGGGCAAAAGCAGAAAAGATGGGGGTCCCCCTGATTTTGTTTCTCTTTTTTCCTTGAGTTGATTTCCTGGCTCCAGCCTCAGGAGAGTTATGGGATCGACTTCGCCTGACCTGCTCCCGACCCTTCACGCGTCATCAGTCCTTTGGCCTGGCCTTTCTACGGGTGTGTTCTTCTCTGGACTCCTTAGATGACTCTGTGGTGGGTCCCTCAGCCCTTCTGAGCTCTGTGCTGAACAAGGTATGTATGATGATGGAGTGAGGATTTAATGTTAATTTTCATCTATCATGTTAATTATTCATAGATAAGAGAGTTTAAGACATGTTTTTTCTCCTGGAGTCTGAAGAAGATGGAGTTAGAATTTTCACCACTTCTTTTGTCCATCAATTTGAATGATCTTCAGTTTGCAGCAGATGCTGAAGTCAGCACAGTATCTAATTGCATGTTCATCAGCATTGCACTTCAGTCTGCAATGATAATATTCTGAAGGACATTCATCATTAGAAGTGAAGCTTCTGGCTTTAAAAAGAGAAGACAAATTATATGACACAATATTACTTACTTTTTATGTTTAAATGTCTGAAATGTTTTATAATAAATTAAAAGCATTACAGAACTTTCCCAGAAAAACAAAAACAACAGCAAAAGAATGCAAGAGAAAAAGTGGAGATGCTGAATAAAGACAAACGATGATTTCTTCTGTAAAGAGAGTAGTAAATGAGGCAGTAGTTGGAAATGTACAGAATTTTAAATGAGAACTATTACCACATATTTCTACCTAAAATGAATTATCCAGCTTGGGGGTGGTGTAGAGATTCATAATGCAGGAAATAATGTTTAATTTCTGGAGTTAAATTCTTAAAAAAGTCATTGGGGATGGAATCTAGTGTAAGTGGAGGGGTTGGCCTTGAATCACAGAGTGAAGAGAAGGCAGATTATGGATAAAGATAAAACCATGTGAAGAGATATGGTGGTGGAAAAGTGGAAAAGCTATCTTTGGTTGCTTCTCTGTTCTTGGTGAAATGAGAAAAAAGAATCCTTAATTGAGAGAAGGGGTCAGAAGGAGTTGAGTCTTAGTTCCAGCTTCCCAGTGTATTCGGGCTCAAGGCCATGTCTCCTTTACTGAGGAAGTTACTGAGATATGGACAGGAGCCTATAACCCATAATCTCCCATAAATATTCCCTTTAAACATACCAATCCTTCCCAAATCCTTTTGTTACAATTTATAAGTTAAAATATTTGCCATGACCAACATCATGAAAGTTTCTCCTTATGTTTTCTTCTATAAGTTTTACAGTCTCAGGTAATTATGTTTAAATGTGTAGTTCATTTTGAATTGCTTTTTGTGTGTAGTGTAAGATACAGGCCCAGTTTTATTCTTTTGCATATGAATATTCAGTTTTCTTAGTACCACGTATTGAAGAAACCATCTTTTCCCCATTATATATTCTTCGCATGTTTGTTGAAGGCCAGTTGACTTTATAAGTGTCAGTTGATTTCTTGGCCCTCTATTCTCTTCCAGTGGCCTATATGTCTATCTTTATCCCAGTAGCACACAGTTTTGATTACTCTATCTTTATAATACATTTTGAAATTAGAAAATGTGATGCCCCTAGCTTTGTTTTTCTTGCTCATTGTTTTGACTATTCTGGGTCCTTTGTGGTTTTATATGAATTTTAAAATTGTTTTTTCTATTTCTGTCAAGAGTGCCATTAGGATTTTGATAGGGATTGTATATAATCTATAAATTGCTTTGAATAGTATGGATATTTTAATATTATTATGTCTTCCAATTCATGAACATAGGATATCTTTCTACTGATTTGTGTCTTCTTTAATTTCTTTCATGAATGTCTGCAATTTTTAATGTACCAGTCTTTCATCTTTTGGTTAAGTTTATTCTTAAATATCTTATCTTTTTCTTGCTATTATGAATGGGATTTTCTTTACTTGCTTTCCAGTTGCTTGCTGTTAGTGCTATAGAAACACAACTGGTATTTGTAGGTTGATTTTCTATCCTGCAACTTTACTGAATTTGTTATTAGTTTTAATAATTTTGGGGGAGTGAAGTTTAGGGTTTTTTACAAAAAAATTATGTCATTTGGAAATAGATAATTTTACTCATTCCCACCCCCCAACAGTTTGGATGCCATTTATTTCCTTTTCTTGCCTAATTGTTCTTGCTAGAACTTTTAGAATCATGTTAAATAAATGTGGCAAGAAGGGGCACTTTTGCCTTGTTCCTGATCTTAGAAGAAAAGCTTTTAGTTTTTCACCATTGAGTATGAGTGAAGAATTTCTTTTTACTTTTATTGTAAGGTAGGACTACTGGTGACAAACTCTATTTTTGGTTACCTAAGAAAATTATGTATTTTTACTTTAATTTAGAGGGTAGGCTGGGCATGGTGGCCTGCACCTTTAATCCTGGCACTTTGGGAGGCCAAGGCGGGCAGATCACCTGGGGTCAGGGGTTCAAGACCAGCCTGGCCAAACTAGTGAAACCCAGTCTCTACTAAAAATACAAAATTAGCCAGGCGTGGTGGTGGCTGGCTGAGGCACGAGATTGCTTGGACCCAGGAAGCGGAGGCTGCAGTGAGCCAAGGTCACTGCCACTGCACTCCAGCCTGGGTGACAAAGTGAGACTCTGTCTAAAAAAAAAAGATAATTTTGCTAAGTAGAGAGTTTTAAGATAGTGTTCTTTTTTTTTTTTTAACATTTTAAATATTTCACTTTCCTCTCTTTTTGCTTATGTGGTTTAAGAGAAGTCTGATGTAATTCTTATCCTTGGTTGTCCATAGATAAAGATTTTTTCCCCTCCTGGCTTCTTTTAAGATTTTCTTTTCGTCTTTGATTTTTGGCAGTTTCAATATAATATGCCTATGTTTAAATTTTTTGTATTTATCTTGCTTGGTATTCTCTCAGCTTCCTAGATATGTAGATTTTGTTTATTTTCAATTTTGGGAAAATCTCAGTCAGAATTTCTTCAAATATTTCTTCTGTTCCTTTCTTTCTCCTCCTCCTGATACTTCATTACACATATATTTTTCCTTTTCTAATTGGCCTACACTTATTAAATATTCTGTTCTTTTTAATTCTTTTTTCTTTGCTTTTAAGTTTTGGAAGTTGCTATTTAAAATTCTTTAAGCTCACTGATTCTTTCCTTGATCATATCAGTCTATTGATGAATTCATTGTTATGGGCTAACCAGTTTTCCTCCAAAATTTGTATGTTAAAGTCCCAATCTTTAGTATCTCAGAATGTAATCATATTTGAAGATTTTTTTTTTTTAAGGACTGATAAAGCTAAAATGAGACTCCCAGGGTATGGCCCTCGTGCAATATGGCTGATGTCCTTATTAGAAGAGGAAGAGACACCAGGAATTCATGTGCACAAAAAAATGCCATAAGAGGACATGGCAAGAAGGCAACCAGCTGCAAGCCAAGACAGGCCTCAGGAGAAACCAAATGTGCTGACGTCTTGATCTTAGACTTATAACTTCCAGAACTGTGAGAAAATGAACTTTTGTTATTTAAGGCACCCATTATGTGGTACTTTATTATGATAACCCTATAGCAATGCAAGAATGGCCTAATACATCTATATTTATATTGGACAAAATTGACTTTAAGTGAAAAAACATAAAAAGAGACAAAGAAGGCCATCATATAATGATAAAAGGGCCAATCCAGCAAGAGGATATAAAAATTCCAAATATGTATATATATGTACCCAGTAGTGGAATAGATATATTAAAAATGTCATTAGAGCTAAAGAGAGAGATACACCTCAACATCATGATAACTGAGGGCTTCAATACCCCACTTTCAGCATTGAACAGATCATCTAGGTAGAAAGCTAACAAATAATCATCAAATTTAATCTGTACCACAGAACAAATAGACTTAACAGACATTTACACAACATTTCATCCAAAAGCTGTGGAGTACACATTCTTCTCCTCATCACACAGAACATTCTCCAGGCTAGACCATATGTTAAGACACAAAACAAGTTTCAACAAATTTTGAAAAATCAACATTATATCAAGTATATTCTAGACAAAAATAGAATAGAACTAGAAATGAATACTAGGAAGAACTTTGGAAACTATACAGATAACATGGAAATTAAACAACATGCTTCTGAACAACCATTGAGTCAATGAAAAAACTCAGAAGAAAATAACAAATGTTCTTGAAATAAATGCAAATGGAAACACAACATACCAAAGCCTATGGAATACAACAAAGACA